CCAACATGGTGAAACCCTGTCTCTACTAAAAATACAAAATTAGTTGGGCGTGATGGTGCATTCCCGTAATCCCAGCCACTCGGGAGGCTGAGGCAGGAGAATCACTTGAACCTGGGAGGCGCAGGTTGCTGTGAGGTGAGATCGTGCCATTGCACTCCAGCCTGGGCAACAGAGTAAGACTCTGTCTCAAAATAAAATAAAATAAAATAAAATAAATAAAATAAATTACATACTTGAAAATTGCTAAGAGAGTAGATTTTTAAATGTTCTTTCTCCTCATAGAAAAATGCTACGTGAGATAATGCATATGTTAAGTAGTCTGACTTAGCCATTCCACAGTATTTACATGTATCACAGTATCATGTTATACACCATAAATATATACAACTTTTACTTGTCAATTAAAAAGTAAATTTAAAAATGTGAAATGAGATTAAAAAATAAAAGAACTGCTTACTTCTAGAAATATATATATAAATTTTGATTATAGTAGCAGTATCCCACAAAATTTCCATGAAATTCAACAAAGGGAATCCTCTCAAAAGGAAAGCAAGATTTTGTTGAGCCTTGTACTGAACTTGTTTAATCCAGACTTTTTTCCACTTTCAGTTTTATGTGCATGTGAAATGATGTTCATTCTTTTTCTTTTTTTTTCCCCTTGAGGTAAGATCTCGCTCTGTTGCCCAGCTGGAGTGCAGTGGCACAGTTGTGGCTCACTGCAGCCTTGACCTCCCAGATTCAAGAGATCCTTCCACCTCAGCCCCCACAGCCTGCCCCAAGTAGCTGGCTGAGACTACTGGCATACACCTGGTTTTTTTTAATTTTTAATTTTGTAGAGATGGGGTTCTCACTATGTTGCTCATGCTGGCCTCAAGCAATGCTCCCACCTCAGCCCCGCAAAGTGCTGGGATTACTGGCATGAACCACTGTGCCCAGCCTCCATTCTTATTTTTTTAAAGAATTACATCCTACCTGCTTTCAAAATTAATATGAGCCTGTTAAGGCTTTTTTTTTTTTTTTTTTAAACCACCCCTCTTCCACAAAGAAAAACTTTAAATTTGCTTCTGGTCCAGCAACTCAATTTTGTGTGACATATTGCAATATATATGCCCTTCAAATACAGTTGACCCTTGAACAACACAGGTTTGAACTGTGTGGGTCCACTTATATAAGGATTTTCTGCTGCCTCTGCCACCCCTAAGGCAGCAAGAACAACCCCGCCCCCTTCCTCCTCCTCTGCCTATGCAGCATGAAAACAGCAAAGCTGAAGACTTTTATGAACATCCATTTCCACTTAATGAATAGTGAATATATTTTCTCATGATTTTTTTAACATATCACCTTATAAAACTATAGAATATATATAACATACAAAATATGTGTTAATCAACTGTTTGTTATCAGTAAGGCTTCCGGTCAACCGCAGGCTATTAATAGTTAAGTTTGTAGGGAGTCAAAAATTATACATAGGCCGGGCACAGTGGCTCACACCTGTAATCCCAACACTTTGGGAGGCCAAGGTGGGCGGATTACTTGAGGTCAGGAGTACAGAAGCAGCCTGGCCAACATGGTGAAACCCCATCTCTACAAAAAATACAAAAAATTAGCTGGACATGGTGTCACGCACCTATAATCCCAGCTACTCAGGAGGCTGAGGTATGAGAATTGCTTGAGCCTGGGAGGCCAAGGTTGCAGTGAGCCAAGATTATGCCACTGCACTCCAGCCTGGGTGACAGGGAGAGACTCTGTCTCAAAAAAAAAAAAAGTATACATGGATTTATATACTTGAAAATTGCTAAGAGAGTAGAAAGAATTCTCCTCATAGAAAAATGAGTGGGTGGTCAGCACCCCTAACCCCTACATTGCTCAAGGATCGACATAGTTTTAGGAATGAAGTTGATGAGTTTTGCTGATATAGCTTGTGGTTGATTGATAGATTTCCTCTGGGTCTTTCTCTGCCTTCTTTTTTATTTGAAATAGGCTAAAACATCATGTTCTTAGAGCTTGTCATTTAAAATTTAGTATTCAATACTTATATCATTTGGAATATAGCTGTAGTCTTATAATTCAGAAGGTATAGCTTTGCTTGTAATGTTTTATAGGCCTACATAGTGAGCTCTTAAAATGGCACTGCTTTAAAAAATTTCTCATGAGTATTTTGCTTTTAACAGAGAAATAACTTGCTCCAGAGACCAGGCTTTCATTCTTTTCTCTCCTGGTAAAAATTGACTGACTTTCTGTGAGTTCTACAATTTTCTGTATATATCTGTCAGGACAAGTGTTGTATTGTACTTTATTTTATTTATTTATTTACCTTCTTCTCTCCCCCACAATGCTTGCTAGGGTTAGGAAACAGTCTTATTTAAATCCTAACAATGCATGGTATGTATTAATAATTAGAAGGTCACTTAATGTTAAAAATGATTATCAAATAAATAACATATATCTTTGTGTTGTTTTCACTGTCTCCTGCTAATTCCAATTTAGTCCATTTTTAATTTTCTGATGATTAAATGAAATTTAGTGAGTAAACAAATCAGTAAAATATAGTATCTCTTTCTGCTAATGTATTAGAAACTAAGTTTTAGTAAAACTTTGATCGTGTACCCTAGGTACCTGACTGCAAATGTTACTCATCCTTAAGGATTAAGGTGATCTAGGTGTGGGTTTAGCAGACCTTTGTATTGGAATCTTATGATGATTATAGTAGTAGCTAACATTTATAAAAAGGAAAATTTCACTATTTGTTGTTTTTACATGCTGTTTAATTTATCTAATTTAATTTTCTATAACTTTATATGTCATCTAGATGTTCTTAGCTTCATTTTAAAGATGGAGAATCTGAGGCATGAAGAAGTTAAGAAACTTGCCTGGGTATATAGTTACTAAATGATGAAGCCAGTTTTTAAATCCCAGACAGTCTAAATCCAGCACTGTGCTCTTAAGCACCATATGCATATTAAGTAAGTTTTTAGCTTACACATGAACTTTGTATTCCAGGAACAGTTATGTTAGTAAAATATTAAATGGTAGAGAATTTTTTCATAAAGCAAGACAGATAACTGTCTTGCAAGAGTCACCCATTCACCACGAGAGAGAAAAATAAAAGAAATGTGAGTGAGTGAGTTTAGGGCTAAATACATGTAAATACTGAGTTTGTCAGAGGAATCAGGGAGGGAAGTAAAGTAGATTTTTTTTCTTGGGTAAGAAATAAAAGCATTTAGCTCATTTGCTTATAAAAAATAGTAAGAGGAAAACTCTAGCAAAATAAATCTAGAGTCTTGGTTGAGGCCCACTAATGCGAGAACATCTGACCTCTTGGTTGGGCTAAATCTCTAAAACTGATAGGAATAACAAAAATATACTTAATTTTGGTCATATCCTGGCAGAGGGGAAAGGAGGGCAGGAAGATAGATAGCCTCAAAATCCAGGTACAAGAAAGGAAAGGGGATATTCAGAGAAAGAAAAAAACCATAAAAAGGAAGAAATACTAGATGGTGAGGGAAGAGGAGAGAGATACCGATCTTTTCTATCATGCAATTATTGGCTAAATTTGCTTCTTCCAGATTCCCCCTCAGCTACACGAAACTTCTAATAAAGGGGGTTCTTATCTTCTAAAGCAACCCCTAGTCCTATGCATGTCACCAAACTAATAAGTGTCTTTTTTTCATTCCCTGTTTTATCCTGTCTTTGCTGCTTATTCTGAAGCACAACCACAACAAATCAACCACTGTTTGGAGAGTTATTGCAAAGTGTGATGCTTTGCAGGTGTAGAGGAAAATGAAAAATAGCTTCTTCCCCAGAGGGTTTTACAATCTAGTTAGGAATTTTAAATGTAACTTTATTAAAAGATAATTAACAATATCCTACAATATTATGAGTTGTGTGGTATATACAATTCCACACTTACCTATTAGCTCAACCTCTTATTTTTTATTTTATTTATTTATTTTTTTGAGACAGAGTCTTTTACTGTTGCACAGGCTAGAGTACAGTGTTGCAATCTTGGCTCACTGTAACCTCCGCCTCCCAGGTTCAAGTGATTCTCCTGCCTCAGCCTCCCTAGTAGCTGGGACTACAGGTGTGTGCCACCATCCCCAGCTAATTTTTTATTTTTAGTAGAGATGGGGTTTTGTCATGTTGGCCAGGCTGGTCTCAAACTCCTGACCTCAGGCGATCCCTCCACCTCAGCCTCCGAAAGTGCTGGGATTACAGGCGTGAGCCACCGTGCCCAGCCAGCTCAAGCTCTTTAACCAGGTCTTCTCAGCAGGGCACTGTGTCTCCTGCTTTACAGAAAAATTAGGTAGAAAGACAAATATCTTCACCTCCTCTCATCTTCTTCCCTTCATTCTTAGATAAAAGTATCTCTTCTCAGAAAAGGCTCATTCTTTGTCTTGTTTTTTCTATTTTAGCCCTTCACATCTCTAACGCTGGAGCTCTGCTCCATGTCCTTACGTGTTAGTATAAATAACTCTGTTGGTTCCTTCCCTCAACCCTGTAAATCTATTACTCTTACATTTAAATAAAAACACCACTGTCAGCTTTGCAGACACTCTCTTCACCCCCGTCTGGTTAAACCCTTTCCATCTTCAATCACATTCCTTAAAAGACTGCCTTACCTCCCAGCCTCACTTCAGTGCATTGCAGTTATGCTTCTGTTCCCATGACTCCACTGAAACTTCTCTGGTAAAGATTCCTTAATACTGGCCAAATCAGATGGACCATTTTTAGTCATTGTCTTTTGATATCTTTGCAGTCTAACATTATGTCTCCTTTCCTGAACCTATGACTAGCTTTCTGACAGTTTTTATTCTGTCTTCTCTGCTGGATAACTTTGGCCCTATTCCTTTCTCACTCCAAGTCATCAATTCTCACAACTCCAGTTATCAGATATGTCCTAATAAAGCTCCGAAGTGTAATCTCTAATTCAGGCCTCTATCTTAAGCCCAAGACCTAGTTATACTTTTGTTATAATGACCTCAAACTCAGCAGATCCAAAACCACACATCTTTCTGCTCCCTCATTCCCCACACTGTTTTTTTTCCTTTGTTCTCTATCAGTGCATGTTATTGAACCATTTATTCAGTCATCCAAATAGAAAAACAGGGATCTTCCTGTACTTTTTATCCTCTTATGTAATCAATGACCATATTCCATCAATTCTGTCTTGAGTATCATCTATTAAAATTATCCCTTTATGGCTGGGCACTGTGGCTCACACCTGTAGTCCCAGCACTTTGGGAGGCCAAGGTGGGTGGATCACGAGGTCAGGAGATCGAGACCATCCTGGCTAATATGGTGAAACCCTGTCTCTACTAAATATACAGAAAATTAGCCAGGCGTCATGGCGGGCACCTTTAGTCCCAGCTACTCAGGAGGCTGAGGTGGGAGAATGGCGTGAACCCGGGAGGCAGAGCTTGCAGTGAGCCAAGATCAAGCCACTGCATTCCAGCCTGGGCAACAGAGTGAGACTCCGTCTCAAAAAAAAAAAATTATTTATTTCTAATTTCTGGTAGATAAATTTCTGGCAGTAATTTTTTTTTTAAATTCTCAGCACTTTGAAAATTTTTTATATACAGTAGTACTCAAATATCTGGATGAATAGGAGTTTTGAAAAAGAGATTTGACTGTAACAGAAAAGAGAGAAGATGATTCTTAATCATAGAAACAGCTGAGACTGGGTCTCACAAGCTTTTTCCCTGAAATTAGATTTCGATTTGAGAAGAAAGAAATGGCCAGGGTACATAATATACAAATTAGTAATGCACTGCACAAGTGGGAGGTGGTGGGAAAAAAAGCCCTATATACTTTGATGTGCAAGAGGACCTTTTTTGTTATATGCTAATTAGAAAGCACTTTGTTACAGAACTTTTTGGCAGCCCTTCTAACCTTAGGAACCTCTAAGCAATCATTTAATTTGGGTCCATTTATTGTAAAGAAGAGTATAGTTGACACCTGAATTATAAAACTACAGCCTTACATTTGTCTGGTGATTCAAGTATAACGACATACAATCTGCTTTCAAGCCTCTCACCAGTCAATAGCAAGAATTTGAATTCCTTCCTAGCCTGTAATGTTTCAAACACATTATATATTCCCCAACCCACCTCACTCCTGTTAATCTTTCAAGTAACTCCTATACTTTGATGAATCTGTACCAGGTATTAATCAAAAGAGAAGTGCTTTCCTGAGTCTTACTTGTAGAAACACTCTTTTGATGGCTTCTACTTTTCTGTAAAGGCCTTTTTGTTTTGTTTTTGTTTTTGTTTTTTTGAGACGGAGTCTGGCTGTGTCGCCCAGGCTGGAGTGCAGTGGCACGGATTTCGGCTCACTGCAAGCTCCGCCTCCCGAGTTCATGCCATTCTCCTGCCTCAGCCTCCCTAGTAGCTGGGACTACAGGCGCCCGCCACAACGCGCGGCTAATTTTTTTTATTTTTTAGTAGAGATGGGGTTTCACCGTGTTAGCCAGGATGGTCTCCATCTGACCTCGTGATCCCCCTGCCTCACCCGCCCAAAGTGCTGGGATTACAGGTGTGAGCCGCTGTGCCTGGCCTGTGAAGGCCTTTTGTAAGTATTAATCTGGATCATTTTGCCTCATTCCAATGTCTTTTATCAGCTTTTGCTGTTAGTTTATCCTTAGATCAATCTCTTCATGTTCATAACTCCTCACATTTAGTTTGGTTTAGGTTTCATCCCTTCACAGCAGTTTTTGGTGCATGTGTGTTTATAGCTGTTATGTTGTTAATGTTTTATTTTGAGTTGGTTTAAATTTATAAAGTGCAAATGTAAAGCTTAAAAGCAACAAAAAGAGATAAATTGTTTGTTATTACAGGTTTCTTTCTTTTTTTTTTTTTTTTAATGGAGTCTCACTCTGTCGCCCAGGCTGGAGTGCAGTGGCGCGATCTCAGCTCCCTGCAAGCTCTGCCTCCCAGGTTCACACCATTCTCCTGCCTCAGCCTCCCCAGTAGCTGGGACTATAGGCACCCGCCACCATGCCCAGCCAATTTTTTTTTTATTTTTAGTAGAGACGGGGTTTCACCATGTTAGCCAGGGTGGTCTCAATCTCCTGACCTCATGATCCGCCTGCCTCAGCCTCCCAAAGTGCTGGGATTACAGGCTTGAGCCACCGCACCCAGCCCCTATTACAGGTTTCTTAATGCTAGTACTGCAGTTAATATTTTCAAACAACTTGGAAACTTAGTTAAGAAAAATGATTCTCATTGTTAATTATATTCATTAACTTAGCAAAATGTTTATAATGAATCTTAATATCTTAATATTTTGGTTTTAAAAATCAATGAAAAGTGATAATTCCTTTAGTTTTGTTACAATTCATGTGGATTTCATTGTATTTTAAATAAAACAAAAGGAAAAAGGAAATATGACTTGCTACTTTGTATACACATTGTTTATTTTATTTCCTACTAGGAAAAATACTTACTTTGGGGACTTTAAGCTCTAAGCAATAGTACCTTATTGTTAACCAGTTTAAAGAAGATCCGAAAAGTAGTGCCAAAGGGCAACCAAATAATTTTAGTGAATATTTGCATAGTGCATTAATTCATGCTTTTCTGCTGCCTAGGGTTTAGCCACTCCTCAAAGCAGCCCAGGTTTTTTGTCTGTATCCTGCCTGCTTTTGCCTGTGTGTTGTGTGCTCACTGTCCTTCAGTTTGTCCCCTTTTATAAAATAGAACACTTTCTTTAGTTCAGAGAGCAAAAGGGCAGGAGAAGAGCTATCTTAAGTTTTATTTTTGCCAACATAGAAGTAGTTTGTGTGGTAGGCCATCTGGACTGAGAGGATTTCCTCGGAATGTAAAGTATGTTGTGAGATCTAGAGAGCTGAGATTTGCTTTGAAACTATCTGGGAAGGTGGTATTCCTACGCAGACAGAACTGGTTTATATTGCTTACAACATCGGTGGTGGGAACGGAAGACAGCTTGCCTTGTCTCGCTTCAGTGTGGGGTTCCTCTACCCTTAAGAATTTCTGACCAGGTAAACTATCTCTCCATTCCTGTGAGTTCAGACCTGTCTCACAAACTTGTGACAAAAGAAGTCTGAGGACTTGGGAATGAATCTAGATTCCTTGCTCCCTCCATTAGCCCCCTTCTCCCTGTAAATATATGTGTCAGTAATGTGATAAACATTTGCCTACACACTTGTATAAAGTACTTAAAACTACTTACTTTATAAACAAATATATTCCTGTTGAGAGGACAGGGTGGGTTTTGCTCAGCTTGTTCTTGTTCTCTGTGAAAAAAGATGGTCATGTATATAAAACAGCAGCTTTTAATGGAAAATAATTTAAAAGTGCCTGTCTTAATAATACATCAGAAATTGTATAATTAAGCTTGACTTTTACTTTTGTGAACTCTAACCAAAAAACATCATCAAAAACAATTATCTAGGCCGGGCACTGTGGCTCATGCCTTGTAATCCCAACACTTTGGGAGGCCAAGGCGGGTGGATCACTGGAGGCCAGGAGTTCAAGGCCAGCCTGGCCAACGTGGCGAAACCCCATCTCTACTAAAAATACAAAAATTAGCGGGTCAGGCATGGTGGCTCATGCCTGTAATCCCAGCACTTTGGGAGGCTGAGGTGGGTGTATCACCTGAGGTCAGCAGTTTGAGACAAGCCTGGCCAACATGGTGAGATCCCGTCTCTATTAAAAGTACAGAAATTAGCCGGGTGTGCTTGCAGGTGCTTGTAATCCCAGCTACCCGGGAGGCTAATGCAGGAGAATCGCTTGAACCCGGGAGGCAGAGGTTGCAGTGAGCCGAGATCGCACCACCGCACTCAGTCTGGGTGACAAGAGCGAAACTCCATCTCAAAAAAAAAAAAAAAGTAGCAGAGCATGGTGGCGTGCACCTGTAATCCCAGCTACTCAGGAGGCTAAGGCGCGAGAATTACTTGAGCAGCCTGGGAGGCAGAGGTTGCAGTGAGCTGAGATCATGCCACCGTACTCCAGCCTGGGCAACAGAGCCAGACTGTGTCTCAAAACAAACAAAACAAAAACACTATACACAGTGTGTGGTATTGTTACTAGTTTCTCATGGTCTTCACTCAACGTTAGCTTCTCTAATCTAACCTAATCTTCTGCCATTACCATTCTAACCTATAAGGGCTGCACAGTATCTCAGCATAAGTGCTTTAGGAAGGGGAGATCAGAGACTATTTCAAATTTTTTAACAACTTATTTGTTCTTGGGATGATATTATATCTCATATCATGTAACTTTTTGAAATGAAGGACTGTTTTTTTCCTTAGGTTTGTAGATAATTAATCTTAGAGTCATACTATTAGGCCTCAAAACTGTCATAAAGACCATCTAGTATAGTTGTTTTTATGCCACAAAACCCCAGGGTTCTTAGAAATACAACTTCATTTTTGTTTTGGAACTTAATTCACAAAAAATGGATTCATTGTTCTCCAAAGAATAAAGTGAATAAATCAGTTATGTAGACCAGTTATCATATCCCCCATCTACTTTTACAGAAGAGAAACATCACTGAACTTCCCTCCCCCTCCCTAAAAAGTTACAATACATGTTTTAATCACGTAGATGTTCCATTATGTGTGAGTGTCTCACTGTCCTATCCTCTGTCATACAACCATCAGAAGTAACTATTGTCATAAATTTTGTGTATATCATTCCCTTGGTTTTTCAGTAGTTTTATTCTAAACATTGTATTATTTACTTTTGTATGTTTTTGAACTTTATATAAATTTCACCTGACTTGCTCTTTACATTCATCATGTTCCTGAGATTCAAAATGATGTTGCACATCGCCATAGTTTACTTTTACTATTCTGATATTCTGTTGGTTGTTAATATCACAATTTACCCGTTTTACAATTGATAGATATTTAGGTTGTTTCCAATTTGTTTTTATGATGAACTATGCTGCTGTGAATATTCTTGGACATGTCTTTTGATGTATGTATGTCTGCAGGAGTTTCTCTAGAACAGAGACTGGGAGACTGCCTGGGAGGCCACCTGTTTTATAAATGAAGTTTTATTAAATGAAGTTTTATTGGAACATAGCCACACCCATTCATATACATATTTCTAGCTGTTTTTGTGTTACAAAGGCACATCTGAGTAGTTTGCTCCACAGACTGTGTGGTCTGCAAAGCCTAAAATATTTAACTATTTTCCCCTTTACAGAAAAGTTTGTTGACTCCTACTTTAGGTTAGGGTAACACAGTGGAATTGCTGGGTCATAGGATGTGTGTGTCTTCAGTTTTACTAGATATTGCCAAGGTTTTTTTTCCCCCTAAAGTCATTGAAACAGGTCACTTTCTACCAGTGATGTTGGAGAGCTTGTATCCCTCCATATCTTTGGGAACACTGTATGTTGTCACACTTTACGTTTTTGGCCAGTCTGGTACGCATAAGATAGTATTTTGGATGGTTTCAATTTTCCTTTCCAAGATTATTAATGAGGTGCTTGAGTCTCATTTTATGTTTGTTGACCATTTATGTTTCCTTTTCTATGAGGTGTTTAGAAAGACTGGCAAAACCTTTGACTAACTATAGAATTGTTTGTAGTCTCAACCTCCCTGGTCTCAGGTCATCCTCCCACCTCAGCCTCCTAAGTAGCTGGGACTACAGGTGTGCCACCATGTCTGGCTAATTTTTGTATTTTTTGTAGAGACAGGGATGCCATGTTGCCCAGGCTGGTCTCGAACTCCTGAACTCAAGCAGTCCTCCTCCCTCGGCCTCCTAAAGTGCTGGGATTGTGGGCATGAGCTACCATGCCCAGTCTGGATACTAATTTTTATCATTTATTATGTGTTACAGCTATCTTTCCCATGTGTATGGATTACTTTCTCTCTTTATTATGTCTTTTGGAGACCAAACATCTGAATTCCATTGTAGTTAAGTATCAGTATTTTATGGTTTTTTTGGTGTCTTTTTTGGACCTTCCTGTTTGTAGGATATGAAGACATTTGCAGTTATTTTCTAAAGATTTTATGATTTTGCCTTTAATTCTTTAATCTTCTTGGATTTTATTTTTGTGTGTGGTGGAGATATGGGCTTTAATATATGGTTCACCCTTGAATAACATGGGGGTTTGGGGTGCCAACTCCCTCCCTCTCCCGCTCAGTCAAAAATCCACGTATACTTTTGCTTCCCCAAAAACCTGACTACTGATAGCCTACTATTGACCAGAAGCTTTACTGGTAACAAGTTGATTCACATATTTTTGTGTATTACATATATTATATGCTGTACTCTTATAATAAAGTAAGCTAGAGTAAAGAAAATGTTATTAAGAAAGTCATAAGGAAAATTCATTTACTATTCATTAAATCAAAATGGATCGTCATAAGACCTTCCTCTTCGTCATCTCAACTACTCAACATGAGTTGAGTAGGTTGAGGAGGAAGAGGAGAGGTTGGCTTGCATTTTCCTGTTAAGTACTTAAGTATGAATAAGTTTTAAAAAGTGATTACTTATTGGTAGCATATAAGTTCAGAGTCAGGAATGATGGTTATGCCAAAAAACAACCAGTTGTCCATGTGGGTGTCTGAAATAGTGACACCTTTGTTTTCTGATAGTTCAGTATACACTTTATTTCATGCACAAAATTATTTTTTAAATACTGTATAAAATTACCTTCGGGACATGTATGTAAGATGTAAGTGGAACATAAATGAATTTTGTAGTTAGACTTGGATCCCCTCCACAAGATATCTCATTATGTATATGCAGATATTCCAAAATCTGAAAAATTTGAGACCTGAAACACTTCTGGTACCAAGCAATTCAGATAAGGGATACTCAACCTGTAATATGTTTTTAAAATAGAAGAGGTCCTCATTTTAGAGACTTCTCATATAAACAGTTCAAAAAGCTTAGTTATTCAATGTACCATAATATAGGAAATTAGATTGGAAAGGGAGCATTGCTATGGATAGGCATAGCTAATCCCAACTGCAAAGAGGTAAGGGGAAAAGTAGAAAGAAAGATTAGAAAACCAAAAATGTGGTCTGGTGCAGTGGCTCATGCCTGTAATTCCAGCACTTTGGGAGGCTGAGAGGGGAGGATTGCTTGAGGATGGGAATTCAAGACCAGCTTGGGCAATATTGTGAGACCCATCTCTACAAAAAAGAAAATTAAAAATGTAATTTTGTTTTTATTTTTTTATTTTTTATTTTTTTGGCAATAGGGTCTTACTCTTTTGCCCAGGCTGGAGTGCAAGGGTGCAGTTATAGCTCACTGCAGCCTTGAACTGGGCTCAGACAATTCTACTGCCTCAGCCCCTGAATTACAAGCATGTGCCACCACACCTGGCTAACTTTTAAAAAATTGTTATTTATTTGTTTTAAAGACAGGGTCTTGCTCTGTCACGCAGACTTGAGTGCAGTGGCACAGTCATGCCTTACTGCAGCCGTGACCTCTTAGGCTCAAGTGATCCTCCTGCCTCAGGACTGGGACTATAGGTGTGTGCTGCCACCCCCTGGCTAATTTTTTTTGTAGAGACAGGGTCACCCTAGGTTGCCCAGGCTGGTCTTGAACTCCTCGGCTCACGCAATCATCCTGCCTCAACGTCTCAAAAGTGCTGAATTATAGGCCTGAGCCATGGTTCTCAATTATTTAATTAGAAGTATAATAGCCTCTAGGGCATCATTTCACCACAGTGCTTGCAGCGTAGTAATTAATATTCTAAATGAAGACTGAGTCACCAAGAAGTGGTTACATTATGATGGTGTGCCCCCACTAAGAAAACAAGACAGTAAGTATTCTGTTTTAGAAAGATATAAAATCGGTAAAATCCAAAGGTACTAGAATGTGTAGGCATGTCTTATTCTGATATGATACTGGATTGCCAACTTTTGGATATTTATAATGAAACACAATATACTTACCTTTGCAAAGGTGACACATTTCTCAACAGTTCAGAAAAAAATTAACTGTGATTCAGTGTAATAAAAGCATAATGAATAGCTATCATTGTATTCTTTAAACTGTAATATTTCAAACTTTATAAAGTTTACGAAGTCACATGTAGATTTCCTTGTATTTCTAAAAAGAGACTGACTCATGCCGGTAAATAGATCAGACTGATAGTGAGAGGTTTCTGGATCTCCGTTTTCTCTTCATTCTTTACTTTTTTTCTTAATGAGTTCAAAAATGCTTGAGAATTCATTTGTATTTCATATTTTAACCTTCAAAGCTGGAAACTATTTTGAGAAGGGGCAACAATTTTTAAAAACCAGGGGGCAATTAGAAAAAATGTTTAAAGGGAGGGGATTACCATTTTTAGCTTATACTCCTACTCTATAATAAAGGCGGCGGGGGGTGGGGTGTAAGGAAAATGATCTAATCTACTTGATCAAGAAAAGGGAATGTTAATAGCCCTCAGAAAATATATTCATTTACTGAACAGTTATATCCCTTAGTTTATTGTGAATGAGAATGGGGGCATCTTAGAGATTGGGAGGGAAAAAAAATAAGAGCAAAGTTTTCAAAATGGAAAGAACAAGAGCAATGCATAATATAGTCATCAGAGGAAGGAACTCTGACTCGTTTGCTGTGTGGCCATGGGTAACTCACCTGATGTCTCAGAGTCTTAGTTTACTTATTTATAAAATGATGAGAGGGGTTGTTGGACTTCAAGATAGTGTCTGTTCTTGTTTTAGTAATCTATGATAGAAATTTAAGTTATTTGCATTCTCCTTTGCTATGTTCCTTATAACACTGGAACACTGTAACTGGAGGAAACTTGTTTTAAGAAGTTAAGCTTCAGAAGCAATGCATTTTACCTTAAAGGGCATAAATTAATACACATTTTTATTGTGAAATTCGAATAATACAGGAATACATACACTAAAAAGCAAAAATTTATTTTTATTTCCTCTTTTCTAATCTTACCTTCCTAGCCAGAGGTAACCCAGTTACCAGTTTGATGTGTGTACTTCACAACTTCTTTCTGTGTACATTATATATACATATGTGTGTGTGTATATGTGTGTTTTTTGTGTTAATTTTTTAAAAGTGTGTTTTGGTGTGTGTCTATCAATTATTCAGTACATATTGTTTTGCAGTTTGCTTATCCACTTAAGTCATCTTGTAGATTTTTCAAATTTTTAGCTTATGCTCCTACTCTGTTATTTTAAATTATTCCATGATATTCTATGGTATGGACATATTACAGCTTATTTAACCTCATCCTTAGACTTCAGGTCATTTCTAATTTTGTGGCAATAATAAACAGTGCAATAAAGAACATCACTATAGGATAGCAACTTACTGAAAGCATCCTGTATTGCCATGCCATGCATTATTTCATCTAATCATCCCAAGCCTGATGTAAGTACCAGTTCACATGAGTAAATTACACGTGAAGAAAGCAGTCACAGAGTTGGTAAATAGCAAACAGATGGCCGGGCGTGGTGGCTCACACCTGTAATCCCAGCACTTTGGGAGGCCAAGGCAGGCAGATAGATCCCTTGAGGTCAGGAGTTTGAGACCAGCCTGACCAACATGGCAAAACTCCATATCTACAAAAAAATAAAAGTTAGCTGGGTGTGGTGGCATGCGCCTCTGTAATCTCCCAGCTACTCCGAGCCTCAGCTAATAGAATCTGAGGCAGGAGAATCTCTTGAACCCATGAGGCGGAGGTTGCAGTGAGATTGCACCACTGCACTCCAGCCTGGTCGACAGAGTGAGTCTCAAAGAAAAAAAAAAAGCAAACAGATAGATGTATTTAGTCAGTGTAATACCAGAGTTAATGCACTATTCTACCACAGCTTTTATTGAATTCTCAAAGAAATTCATGCCCCTGAAAGGGTTAAGAGCCAGGATTTTAGACAGGAAGGAATTAGAGCTGTGAGGAACTCTGGTGATAACTACTATGCTCTGTTACATTGCCATTGCTTGTTGCCTTGGCTATAGTGACCCTGTAATTGATCATCCAAGTCAGGGAACTTGAGAGTGAAAGAGGGGGCATTATGATAATATTTATACTGAGATAGGAGACATACTTGTTCTGGAGAAACTGAGATACTTGAACATGTTAACCCTAACATAGGCCATCATCACCTTTCACATGGGTTACTGCAACAGCCTCCTGTCTGTTCTTGTGTTTACTCTTATCCTGTTCCAATCTATTTTCACACAGCGACCAAAATGATCTTCCTGAAACAAAAAACGGATTAAATCACTCAGTAGTTTAAGCCCCTTGCGTGGCTTTGTGAAAGGATGTATTTGTTTGGTCCTCATGTGATTATTGTTAGAATGCAGCATAGAATAAAATAAAAGGCACATAAGGTGAGAGTCAAAAGACTTGTCTTTGAGTCTGAGATACCTAGATTAGTTTGGTGACCTTGAGCAAGTTATTTAGTTTGAGCTATTTCCTCCAGTGTAAAATATAGATTGTGTGTGTATGTGTGTGTGTCGGGGGGGGGAAGCTGAGGTAATAAATATGAAAGGCACAATATAAATGCAGGCAATTGTTAACTTTGTATATGTTATGCCCTTTGAAAAATTGTTCTTGTGTCTCACAGTGTCTATCAGGGTTTGGTAGGAATTTTACAAGCTGAACCACCTTTCTTGTCACTATCCAAGTTTCACACAACTTAAACACCTTAGTCATTTTTTAAAAAATCAAAGTTTGTAAAAGTTTGCTGAAGGTAAGTTACCAAGCTGGTACTAAAACCTAGCACCCTAACCTTGGCATTATAGCCTGATGATCTAGTAGTTCAGCTGCCTTCCCAGAATAATTAAGCAGGTTATATGTTTACAAAAATCATATAAGCATTTTATCTGTGGTCATAATATAAAGATATAGCTCATCTTTCATGAATTGAGAACATTTTAGAAAAATATATCCATATAGTTTACTGACTTAATCGCGGCCTTTGGTTTACAAATAATGGCTTGCAAAAAGTGAATTTATTACGTTACATAATTAGCTGGGAGGAATATTGGAGCAGCTCTCAGAATTGAAGGGCCAAGGCTTCAGAGAGTATAACTGGAACACAAGGTAGTTAGAACCACCTTTATTTTTGACAGTCCTAGGGTGACATCCTGGTAGCTGGAGAACCAAGGTGGATGGGCTATAACTCTACCTCTGGGAAATTCAAGAGGGCTTCATTTGGCCTATCCTGTATCTCATGACTACTACTCCTGTGGTAGTATTAGACTGAGCCATATTAACTAACTCACTTCCTTCCTCCCTCCCTCTCTCCTTTCCTCCCTCCCTTCCTTCCCTTTTTTCTCTTTTCTTTTCTTTCCTTTTCTTTTCTCTTCTCTTCTCGTCTCGTCTCGTCTCTTCTTTTTTTCTCTTTTCTTTTTTCTTTTCTTTCTGATAGGGTCTTCCTCTGTCACCCAGGTTTAAGTGCAGTGGTGTAATTAAAACTCACTGAATCCTTGAATTAAACCCATCTTTGACTGGGTTTAAGTGAGCCTCCCATTTCACTTTTCTGAGTAGCTGGGACTACAAACACGTGCCACCATGCCCAGCTAATTTTTTCCATTTTTGTAGACATGGGTTCTCACTACGTTGCCCAGGCTGGTCTCGAACTCCTGGGATCAAGCGATCCGCCCACCTTGGCCTCCCTAAGTGCTAGGATTACAGTCGTGACCTGCCTTGTCCAGCTGAAATTTCTAGTAGTAATATTTATACAACTGAAAAGGTCATTTTATATGGTTCAGTCTCATAGTATGGGGCGCAGAGGGTAAAGTGAAGCATCATAGATTGACAGCTCTACTAGGACCAAGAAATATGGTGGAGTTTCACAAAAGACAAGAGTGGCTATTCTTCCTGTGAGAAGAAGGAGAATAGGAAAGAATTTTGGGTAGAAAGAATAGTGACCATAGTCTAACATACTTACAAAGAATATAGATCAGCTAGAATTCAGCTAGACCACCGTGGAAGTGAAAAATACTTAAAATATAAAAATTTCTAAGGCGAGAGACTGAATTGTTCTTATCATTCCTTAAGCATCTCAGAGTTGGACACATGTGCCTTTAAGTAACAAATGTGCTCAAAGTTTTCAAATTGTAACTTTTGTACTTTGTACATATCCTAGGCACACCCTCCTTAAAACAATCCTATTTAAAGGTGAAGAAATTAATGCTCAAAGAACTTGCCTAAGATTATGTAACTAGTTAATATGGAACCAGAATTTGAAGTCTAGATTAAAGATGAAACCCAACTTTTCCTTCAATATCTACGTCTCAAAGATAAGACTGTCAGTGAAATACCAGTAAAGACAGAAGAGAGTACATGTGTATGCATGGGAGGTCTGGTGGTGTATATCATCTTAAATATGAAATATGAATATTGTTTACTGTTCCATAATGTAATGGTGATAGCTTTGGTTTTTTAAATGTTGTGGTGGTGGTTTTAAACTTTGAATTAAATTAAGTTCCATAGCATATTATCTCAGTGTGAGAAAAAAACAGTACATTCTGCCTTATTGTCTGAATGACTGAAACAGTCATTTAAATGATCTCAGTGTGGTCCAAACAGCTCTTACATTAGAATCTAAAACTTGCCCTCAGTGTAAGCCAACGGTGTTTTTAACAGTTAGTTATTTCCCTGAATTTTCCTGCTTATACTGAATGAACCAATAGCAATTAATGTTTTTTTTGTTTTTTGTTTTTTGTTTTTGTTTTTTGTTTTTTTTTTTTTTTTGAGACGGGGTCTTGCTCTGTTGCCAGGCTGGAGTGCAGTGGCGTGATCTCGGCTCACTGCAACCTTTGCCTCCTGGGTTCAAGCAATTCTCCTGCCTCAGCCTCCCAAGTAGCTGGGACTACAGGCACACGCCACCAAGCCCGGCTAATTTTTTGTATTTTAATAGAGACTGGATTTCACCTTGTTGGCCAGGATGGTCTCGATCTCCTGACCTCATGATCTGCCCTCCTCAGCCTCCCAAAGTGCTGGGATTACAGGCATGAGCCACCGCGCCCAGCCAGCAATTGATGTTTCTATATGTTTGGATTCTTATTGACCCAACAAATACAGTAGTATAGTCTAAAGTTACATAACTTTGCAAGTCCTTTGTAATTGCTGTGGTATAGCTAAGCCTTATTTGAATAGTCTTTCTCTTGTTGCTGTTACATACCTAAGGCAAATATTAAGTATTTACTTCATAAAAACCTTTTTTTAAGAGAGGTTGTGGTGTTAGGTGGAGAGAAGGAGCAGCAAAAGGTCTTTTGTTAATTACATAGCAATACCGAGTTCTGTGGGGTGTGGGAGAGTATGATAGTAAAAAGTAAAGTAGTAAAGATGCTTCCTCATCATTGTTGGTTAAGGTGATAGACTCCCTATCTGATACATAAAACCAAACAAGTGATTTATATGCCTTTTCTGTTTTCATAGAGAACTGTGATAATAATGTAATTAAGAAAGGTTAAATAGTTTGCTGTCTTGGAAGTTTCCTGATGTCTACAAGATGATGTATTTAGGGAGCCTTTTCGTGAGAAAACCAATTAAGATGATGTTGTAAAAATAGGGGAAATTTGACCGTGGGGACAATTGTCACCATTTTAATGATTTGTGAAGTTTATTAACTTATTTTAAATTAAGATAGCTATAAAAGTCTTTATAGAAGTTAATATGTGTCAACATGATGAGATGTTATGGAGTTTTTTGTTTTGAAATTTTCTTTCTTTTTTTTTTTTTTTTTTGAGACAGACTCTTGCTCTGTTGCCCAGACTAGAGTGCAGTGGTGCAATCTCAGCTCACTGCACCCTCCACCTCCGGGGTTCACATGATTCTTGTGCCTCAGCCTCCCAAATAGCTGGGATTACAGGAGCGCATCATCATGCCTGGCTAATTTTTTGTGGTGTTAGTAGAGACGGGGTTTCACCATGTTGGCCATGCTGGTCTCCAACTCCTGACCTCAGGTGATCTGCCTCTCTTGGCCCCTCAAAGTTCTGGAAGTACAGGCACGAGCCACTTCACCTAGCCAGAATTTTTCTCATCTTTTGTAAGTCTTATGTGGGATGGTTTTTCTAATCAAAAAATATTCCATATTTTATTTTATTTTATAGATGATAGTATTTCTGCTGCAAGTACTTCTGATGTTCAAGATCGCCTGTCAGCTCTTGAGTCACGAGTTCAGCAACAAGAAGATGAAATCACTGTGCTAAAGGCGGCTTTGGCTGATGTTTTGAGGCGTCTTGCAATCTCTGAAGATCATGTGGCCTCAGTGAAAAAATCAGTCTCAAGTAAAGGTAATTGTGTTGTAAAGTTAAAAAGAGTCTTGTTGATATAATTTTTTTCCTTAATTATCTTTAGGCCAACCAAGCCCTCGAGCAGTTATTCCCATGTCCTGTATAACCAATGGAAGTGGTGCAAACAGAAAACCAAGTCATACCAGTGCTGTCTCAATTGCAGGAAAAGAAACTCTTTCATCTGCTGCTAAAAGGTACCCATTTATGAAAGGGGGAAAAACTAACATGTATTGTTCCATGTTATACTTTATTTTACAGTGGTACAGAAAAAAAGAAAGAAAAACCACAAGGACAGAGAGAAAAAAAAGAGGAATCTCATTCTAATGATCAAAGTCCACAAATTCGAGCATCACCTTCTCCCCAGCCCTCTTCACAACCTCTCCAAATACACAGACAAACTCCAGAAAGCAAGAATGCTACTCCCACCAAAAGGTTTTAACTGTCCCCAAGTACAGAGCTAGGGAATTTTTCTCTAAGAAATTAATGTTCCTTCTAGCATAAAACGACCATCACCAGCTGAAAAGTCACATAATTCTTGGGAAAATTCAGATGATAGCCGTAATAAATTGTCGAAAATACCTTCAACACCCAAATTAATACCAAAAGTTACCAAAACTGCAGACAAGTAAGTATTGCACTTTCTTCATTATATCTGAAAAATAAATGTGTTTCTTAAATTTCTTTTCTAGGCATAAAGATGTCATCATCAACCAAGGTAAATTAAAAATCCTTTTAAAAATTTTATTTTTGTAAGGTAATGTCATTTTTGTCTCAACCAGCAAAAATGTCAACTCGCGAAAAAAACAGCCAAGGTAAGAATAAGCTACGCAGTTGGTTGCCTTCTTATGACTTAACTTTTGTCTTGTGTTTCAACAGAAGGAGAATATATTAAAATGTTTATGCGCGGTCGGCCAATTACCATGTTCATTCCTTCCGATGTTGACAACTATGATGACATCAGAACGGAACTGCCTCCTGAGAAGCTCAAACTGGAGTGGGCGTATCCTTCTCTACCATGACAGCAAATTCATTTTATTTAAAACCTTGACTCTTTTTCTGTTAAGATATGGTTATCGAGGAAAGGACTGTAGAGCTAATGTTTACCTTCTTCCGACCGGGAAAATAGTTTATTTCATTGCATCAGTAGTAGTACTATTTAATTATGAGGAGAGAACTCAGCGACACTACCTGGGCCATACAGACTGTGTGAAATGGTTGGTATCATTTAACATTGGTTCATTTTTGTTGTTTAAAATCATTCTTAATACTGCTTTTTAGCCTTGCTATACATCCTGACAAAATTAGGATTGCAACTGGACAGATAGCTGGCGTGGATAAAGATGGAAGGGTGAGTGGCATAGTGTTATGCCTTCTGTACCTTCCAGTTGCTCTGCTGTCTTGTGTTTTTGCAGCCTCTACAACCCCACGTCAGAGTGTGGGATTCTGTTACTCTATCCACACTGCAGATTATTGGACTTGGCACTTTTGAGCGTGGAGTAGGATGCCTGGATTTTTCAAAAGCAGTAAGTAACAATTTTTAGAGAAGTAAGCAAGCTTTTAAAATGCCTCTGATTGACTTTTCTTTAGGATTCAGGTGTTCATTTATGTATTATTGATGACTCCAATGAGCATATGCTTACTGTATGGGACTGGCAGAAGAAAGCAAAAGGAGCAGAAATAAAGGTAAATTTTTAAAAAACCGAGTATTGTGTTTTATTCATCTAAAGCTTTATTTCCCTTTTCATAGACAACAAATGAAGTTGTTTTGGCTGTGGAGTTTCACCCAACAGATGCAAATACCATAATTACATGCGGTAAATCTCATATTTTCTTCTGGACCTGGAGCGGCAATTCACTAACAAGAAAACAGGGAATTTTTGGGGTAAGAATCAGATTGTTTTAATGTCATTAGGTGAAAACTGAAAATTTTTATTGTTTCCTTGTAGAAATATGAAAAGCCAAAATTTGTGCAGTGTTTAGCATTCTTGGGGAATGGAGATGTTCTTACTGGAGACTCAGGTGGAGTCATGCTTATATGGAGCAAAACTACTGTAGAGCCCACACCTGGGAAAGGACCTAAAGGTACAGTATTCTTATATTAAACTCATTTCTGGTCACTAGTGTTTTTATTTTTCCCTCATATTAGGTGTATATCAAATCAGCAAACAAATCAAAGCTCATGATGGCAGTGTGTTCACACTTTGTCAGATGAGAAATGGGATGTTATTAACTGGAGGAGGGAAAGACAGAAAAATAATTCTGTGGGATCATGATCTGAATCCTGAAAGAGAAATAGAGGTAAGGATGGAAACGGAATATAAAAATATTAATGTATATGGTGACTTTACACTTTTTTTTCTAGGTTCCTGATCAGTATGGCACAATCAGAGCTGTAGCAGAAGGAAAGGCAGATCAATTTTTAGTAGGCACATCACGAAACTTTATTTTACGAGGAACATTTAATGATGGCTTCCAAATAGAAGTACAGGTAAGCTGTGTGATATTAACCGTTAACTGAATTTCTTATAACAATGAGTGTCTTTCATTTTCAGGGTCATACAGATGAGCTTTGGGGTCTTGCCACACATCCCTTCAAAGATTTGCTCTTGACATGTGCTCAGGACAGGCAGGTGTGCCTGTGGAACTCAATGGAACACAGGCTGGAATGGACCAGGCTGGTAGATGTGAGTGAAGCAGGATGTGATTATTAACCTCCTACTCCCCAACAGCTGTCTGTCTCTTTTCTAGGAACCAGGACACTGTGCAGATTTTCATCCAAGTGGCACAGTGGTGGCCATAGGAACGCACTCAGGCAGGTAGGGTCTTTAAGTGAACTGAGTAATCTGAATGAAGAAAATTTTGATTTTTACTTCTTAACAGGTGGTTTGTTCTGGATGCAGAAACCAGAGATCTAGTTTCTATCCACACAGACGGGAATGAACAGCTCTCTGTGATGCGCTACTCAATAGGTAGGCAAATTTACTCCCACCTCCCAAGCATGTCTCTAGTCAACACTGACCTATTTTATTCTAGATGGTACCTTCCTGGCTGTAGGATCTCATGACAACTTTATTTACCTCTATGTAGTCTCTGAAAATGGAAGAAAATATAGCAGATATGGAAGGTGCACTGTAAGTAGTGAAGTAGAACAAGTTGTAAAATTTGCTTTCTAACAATTTATCTGTTATTTTCTAGGGACATTCCAGCTACATCACACACCTTGACTGGTCCCCAGACAACAAGTATATAATGTCTAACTCGGGAGACTATGAAATATTGTACTGTAAGTATGAATGATTTTATATATATATATATTATGATTATACTTCCTGTTTCTAAATTTAAAGGGGACATTCCAAATGGCTGCAAACTAATCAGGAATCGATCGGATTGTAAGGACATTGATTGGACGACATATACCTGTGTGCTAGGATTTCAAGTATTTGGTAAGGAAATGACACCTGATGTAAAGAAGTGGTTTTTCTGCATCCCTGTGTTTCCATATCAAAGGTGTCTGGCCAGAAGGATCTGATGGGACAGATATCAATGCACTGGTGCGATCCCACAATAGAAAGGTGATAGCTGTTGCCGATGACTTTTGTAAAGTCCATCTGTTTCAGTATCCCTGCTCCAAAGCAAAGGTAAACTCACTTTAATAGAAACTAATGTTATAATTTTCCTGTCTGTCTGATTTATTTCATATAGGCTCCCAGTCACAAGTACAGTGCCCACAGCAGCCATGTCACCAATGTCAGTTTTACTCACAATGACAGTCACCTGATATCAACTGGTGGAAAAGACATGAGCATCATTCAGTGGAAACTTGTGGAAAAGTTATCTTTGCCTCAGAATGAGACTGTAGCGGATACTACTCTAACCAAAGCCCCCGTCTCTTCCACTGAAAGTGTCATCCAATCTAATACTCCCACACCGCCTCCTTCTCAGCCCTTAAATGAGACAGCTGAAGAGGAAAGTAGAATAAGCAGTTCTCCCACACTTCTGGAGAACAGCCTGGAACAAACTGTGGAGCCAAGTGAAGACCACAGCGAGGAGGAGAGTGAAGAGGGCAGCGGAGACCTTGGTGAGCCTCTTTATGAAGAGCCATGCAACGAGATAAGCAAGGAGCAGGCCAAAGCCACCCTTCTGGAGGACCAGCAAGACCCTTCGCCCTCGTCCTAACACCCTGGCTTCAGTGCAACTCTTTTCCTTCAGCTGCATGTGATTTTGTGATAAAGTTCAGGTAACAGGATGGGCAGTGATGGAGAATCACTGTTGATTGAGATTTTGGTTTCCATGTGATTTGTTTTCTTCAATAGTCTTATTTTCAGTCTCTCAAATACAGCCAACTTAAAGTTTTAGTTTGGTGTTTATTGAAAATTAACCAAACTTAATACTAGGAGAAGACTGAATCATTAATGATGTCTCACAAATTACTGTGTACCTAAGTGGTGTGATGTAAATACTGGAAACAAAAACAGCAGTTGCATTGATTTTGAAAACAAACCCCCTTGTTATCTGAACATGTTTTCTTCAGGAACAACCAGAGGTATCACAAACACTGTTACTCATCTACTGGCTCAGACTGTACTACTTTTTTTTTTTTTTTTCCTGAAAAAGAAACCAGAAAAAAATGTACTCTTACTGAGATACCCTCTCACCCCAAATGTGTAATGGAAAATTTTTAATTAAGAAAAACTTCAGTTTTGCCAAGTGCAATGGTGTTGCCTTCTTTAAAAAATGCCGTTTTCTTACACTACCAGTGGATGTCCAGACATGCTCTTAGTCTACTAGAGAGGTGCTGCCTTTTCTAAGTCATAATGAGGAACAGTCCCTTAATTTCTTGTGTGCAACTCTGTTTTATCCTAGAACTAAGAGAGCATTGGTTTGTTAAAGAGCTTTCAATGTATATTAAAACCTTCAATACTCAGAAATGATGGATTCCTCCAAGGAGTCCTTTACTAGCCTAAACATTCTCAAATGTTTGAGATTCAAGTGAATGGAAGGAAAACCACATGCCTTTAAAACTAAACTGTAATAATTACCTGGCTAATTTCAGCTAAGCCTTCATCATAATTTGTTCCCTCAGTAATAGGAGAAATATAAATACAGTAAGTTTAGATTATTGAATTGGTGCTTGAAATTTATTGGTTTTGTTGTAATTTTATACAGATTATATGAGGGATAAGATACTCATCAAATTGCAAATTCTTTTTTTTACAGAAGTGTGGGTAACAGTCACAGCAGTTTTTTTTACCAACAGCATACTTAACAGACTTGCTGTGTAGCAGTTTTTTTCTGGTGGAGTTGCTGTAAGTCTTGTAAGTCTAATGTGGCTATCCTACTCTTTTGGGCAATGCATGTATTATGCATTGGAAAGGTATTTTTTTTAAGTTCTGTTGGCTAGCTATGGTTTTCAGTACATTTCCTACTTTAAGAGTAATTACTGACAAATATGTATTTCCTATATGTTTATACTTTGATTATAAAAAAGTATTTTGTTTTGATTTTTTAACTTGCTGCATTGTTTTGATACTTTCTATTTTTTTGGTCAAATCATGTTTAGAAACTTTGGATGAGTTAAGAAGTCTTAAGTATGCAGGCGTTTACGTGATTGTGCCATTCCAAAGTGCATCAGAACTGTCATTCCCTTCTAATATCTTCTCAGGAGTAATACAAATCAGGTATTTCATCATCATTTGGTAATATGAAAACTCCAGTGAACTCCCAAGGACATTTACAACATTTATATTCACACGCTGTATGGAAGGGTGTGGGTGTGTGTGAAGGGGCGAGTGGAGACACTGTGTGTATCTCTAGATAAGAAGATATGCACCACGTTGAAAATACTCAGTGTAGATCTCTATGTGTATAGGTATCTGTATATCTTTCCTTTTGTTTACAACTGTTAAAAAACCTCAAAATAGTTCTCTTCAAAAGAAGAGAGATTCCAAGCAACCCATCTTTCTTCAGTATGTATGTTCTGTACATACTTATCGGAGCGCGCCAGTAAGTATCAGGCATATATATCTGTCTGTTAGCAATGATTATTACATCATCAGATCAGCATGTGCTATACTCCCTGCAAGAAATATACTGACATGAACAGGCAGTTCTTGGAGAAGAAAGAGCATTTCTTTAAGTACCTGGGGAATACAGCTCTCAGTGATCAGCAGGGAGTTTATTTGAGGACATCAGTCACCTTTGGGGTTGCCATGTACAATGAGATTTATAATCATGATACTCTTCGGTGGTAGTTTCAAAAGACACTACTAATACGCAGGAAGCGTTCCAGCTATTTAATGCTGGCAACTACTGTTTAATGGTCAGTTAAATCTGTGATAATGGTTGGAAGTGGGTGGGGTTATGAAATTGTAGATGTTTTTAGAAAAACTTGTGAATGAAAATGAATCCAAGTGTTTCATGTGAAGATGTTGAGCCATTGCTATCATGCATTCCTGTCTCATGGCAGAAAATTTTGAAGATTAAAAAATAAAATAATCAAAATGTTTCCTCTTTCTAAGTGCGTCTTAACTCTTTCTTCATTTATACTGA